CATCCCCGGGATCGGAGGTCCGGCTCCCCGGAGCAGGCAGGGCGGTGCGTCTGGCCCTGAACAGTAACGTGGCGCGCCAGCCCCAGGTGGTGTCGGGCTAGGGGGGCATAACGGTGCCGAAAGTCCGCACAAAGCCGTCCGCTGGGGTCCCGCCGCGTCCGCGAGGGAATGACTGTGCCCCCTCCCCTTCCTGATCCTCAGCTCAGGTGAGCCCAGATGAGGCGCCGGGTAGCTTCTAAGTCACTAATGGAAATAGAAGGCTAATTCAGGGGTTAGGGGCCGTCGTCCTCCTTACTCCCAGGAGAAGAGAAAAACCCACGGCCCAGCAGCCAGAGGCGCGGCGAGGCGGAATCGGGCCCCCTCCCCGGGGGCTCAGCTCCCTCCAGCCTCCCGCCTCACCTACAGAGAAATCCCGGAAACGCGGATTCAGCGGAGCGCGGTGACGGCGGCGCGCTCACCCCGCGCATGCCCAGTGCCCGCGCGCGCCGCCAGGCTCGCAAGCACCGCGTAGGCCAGCTGGCCGGATCCCGCCGTCTGTCATGGCGGCCCCCATCCTGAAAGGTGAGGTACTTCCTGCTGCCTGCTCCAGCAGCGGGAGTTTGAGGACCGGCACCCCTCGTCGCGGGCGCACTCGGGGGATCCCGTGGGAGGAGCCCCGCTCGCCCCTCCCTCGCTGCCTGTCTCCCCCAGACCCCCTGCCGCCTCCTTCCTCCCCCGCTGCCTGTCCCACCAAAACCCCCTGCTCCTGCTCTCTCCCCCGCTGCCTGTCCCCCCAAAACCCCCGGCTGCCTGCTTCGTCTCCCGTGCTCCCTGTCCCCCCAAACCCCCGACTGCCTGCTTCCTCCCCCGTACTGCTTGTGCCCCAACCCCCGTGCTGCTAGTTCCCCTCAATCCCCCGCTGCCTGCTCCCTCCCCCATGCTGCCTGTCCCCCAAATCCCGCCTTTCCCCCTACCTGCTTTCACCCCTGCTGCCTTAGTCCCTGGATCTGGGGCTCACTGGCAGGCAGAGTCCTGCCCTCCGGAAGTTGGTGTGGGGCCCTCCTGGGTCTGGTCCTGTTCGACCCCCTCTGAGGCCCACCTGGAGGAGCGGCAGTTGAGTTTCTATGCTAATTGTTCCAATAATAGGAGCCGCCTTTTACTGCGGAGTCTTTGTGTGCCAGGCGCTGTGCTTAGGCTAGTATGGTATTGTCTGATTTTTTTAACCGCTCTATCAAATGTATGTTTCATGTTCATATCTTGTTTTCAGATGTAGTGGCCTATGTTGAAGTGTGGTCATCCAATGGAACAGAAAATTATTCAAAGACATTTACAACACAGCTTGTGGATATGGGGGCAAAGGTAAGACACTTATTTTGCTGTTGATTCATATGTGTACATTTTGTTTTCTGCATTTTGTCTACAGGTTTCAAAAACTTTTAACAAACAAGTAACTCACGTTATCTTCAAAGATGGCTACCAGAGCACTTGGGACAAAGCTCAGAAGAGAGGCGTAAAGCTCGTTTCGGTGCTCTGGGTGGAAAAGTAAGCAGTTTCTCTCTTACTTTTTTTCCTTAACTCATTAGACTACCTTAATTTAATTATACAGATGCAGGACAGCTGGAGCACACATTGATGAATCATTGTTCCCTGCAGCTAATATGAATGAACACTTATCAAGCCTAATTAAAAAAAAAGTAAGTACATGATTTCAATGTAGATAATGGCAACAGCATTAATTTTTGTGTTCTTTTTGCACAGCGTAAATGTATGCAGCCCAAAGATTTTAATTTTAAAACACCAGAAAATGATAAGAGATTTCAGAAGAAATTTGAGAAAATGGCTAAAGAGCTACAAAGGCAAAAAACAAATCTAGGTAAGCTAAGAAATATAATACAGTTCTTTGCAGGTCTTAAAGTGGATTTTTTGTTTATTTTCAGATGATGATGTACCTATTCTCTTATTTGAATCTAATGGTTCATTAATATATACTCCCACAATTGAAATTAATAGTAGGCACCACAGCGCAATGGAGAAGAGATTACAAGAGATGAAGGAGAAAAGGGAAAATCTTTCCCCCACCTGTAAGTAATTAGTTTGTAAAATGAAAATTATGTATCTAATGCAGTGTCTTGGTCCTGTTTTTAGCTTCCCAAATGATTCAGCAGTCTCATGATAATCCAAGTAACTCTCTGTGTGAAGCACCTTTGAACATTTCACGTGATACTTTGTGTTCAGGTAAAATTTTTATTTTCCTTTCTGTGATATGTTTAAAAGTTAGCTCTCCGTTAATGTTTTCCAGATGAATACTTTGCTGGTGGCTTACACTCATCTTTTGATGATCTTTGTGGAAACTCAGGATGTGGAAATCAGGAAAGGAAGTTGGAAGGATCCATTAATGACATTAAAAGTGATGTGTGTATTTCTTCACTTGTATTGAAAGCAAATAATATTCATTCATCACCATCTTTCACTCACCTCGATAAATCAAGTCCTCAGAAATTTCTGAGTAATCTTTCAAAGGAAGAAATAAACTTGCAAAGAAATATTGCAGGTAAAGTAGTCACCCCTGACCAAAAGCAGGCTGCAGGTATGTCTCAGGAGACGTTTGAAGAGAAGTATCGTTTGTCTCCTACCTTATCTTCAACAAAAGGCCACCTTTTGATACATTCAAGACCCAGGAGTTCCTCAGTAAAGAGAAAAAGAGTATCACATGGCTCCCATTCACCTCCGAAGGAAAAATGCAAGAGAAAGAGGAGCACCAGGAGATCTATCATGCCGAGGCTGCAGCTGTGCAGGTCGGAAGACAGGCTGCAGCACGTGGCGGGACCTGCCCTGGAGGCTCTTAGCTGTGGGGAGTCTTCATATGATGACTATTTTTCACCTGATAATCTTAAGGAAAGGTATTCAGAGAATCTTCCTCCTGAATCTCAGCTGCCATCAAGCCCTGCTCAGTTGAGCTGCAGAAGTCTTTCTAAGAAGGAGAGAACAAGCATATTTGAAATGTCTGATTTTTCCTGCGTTGGCAAAAAAACCAGAACAGTTGACATTACCAATTTCACAGCAAAAACCATCTCCAGTCCTCGGAAAACTGGAAATGGTGAAGGCCGTGCAACTTCGAGTTGCGTGACTTCTGCCCCTGAAGAAGCCCTAAGGTGTTGTAGACAGGCTGGGAAAGAAGACGCATGCCCAGAGGGAAATGGCTTTTCTTACACCATTGAGGACCCTGCTCTTCCAAAAGGACATGATGATGATTTAACTCCTTTGGAAGGAAGCCTTGAAGAAATGAAAGAAGCGGTTGGTCTGAAAAGCACACAGAACAAAGGTACCACTTCCAAAATATCAAACTCCTCTGAAGGCGAAGCCCAGAGTGAACATGAGCCATGTTTTATAGTTGACTGTAACATGGAGACGTCTACAGAAGAGAAGGAAAACTTACCCGGAGGATACAGTGGAAGTATGTGAATCTCCTTTTCCAAGTCACCTTCGCTAAATAAACATGTAACAGTGCATCCATATTTTAAATTTATCACAACTTTTTCATAACTTATTTCCCCATTTACTCCTCTTTTTACTTAAAGAATGTGCATTTGATCATTCCAATGATAAACTCTTTAGGAATAGATGACTTGCTGTCTTGTGGAACTTCTAGACTTATTGGTTAAGTCTGTTAGGAATCTATTTCTCCAAGACTTTTCCTTCTTATAGGTCAAAAGGATAAGTAGTCCATAGTATGAATAACTGAGGGGAGTGAAGTCTTTTTCCTTATTCCATTGGAGTCTTGGCGCTGCAGCGTGTGTAAAGATGTATACGATAGAGAGTTTTTTAAAACCTAGGTTCTTAATAGTGAGGCTATTTAAAGAAAGAAATTAAGGTAGATTAAGCCATCGATTGTATCATAGAGAAAGTGTGAAAAACTACTTTTAGAAATCTGTTGTCAATATTGATTTTTGAAGAAACTTTGGTCAGTGTTAACTATGAAGAAACATTTAAACATTTTTGATCATTTGTAACAAGCCTTGTTTAACTTGTACTTATTTTGCTTGAAGCATCACTTGAAAAGGTTTACTCCTATTCATAATTTAATTGTAATTATAATAAACCATATCATTTTATTAAAAGTCAAAACAATAAAAAATTTTGCACTTCACAGTTATAAGCACAAATAGGTTCCAGCAACCAAAATTGAAGAAATCTTGAACTTTGACCGTCTTTACCTAAAGATTAGGTTAAAATTTGAGTGAGAACGCATTCTCTCTGCATGATTTCTCTGCTCTACAAATGTTTTAACTGCCTCTTTGAAGGTGGAGAAGTCATGGTAGCGTTTGAAATCATCACAGACATGTTACATACCTTTTCCTTGAGTATACGCTCCCCAAAATTGTTTCACAAAAAGAATGAAAATAATTTTATGTTTTTGGCCTGCTATTTATATCTTGGCTTTCTGAACATATATTAAATTTGACAAGAAACTGTATTTTATGTTCCATTAGCCTTAGTATGTGTTTTCAAAATATTTATTTTAAAATGTTGACTCAAAAGTTAATATAAAACAATAGATGTGTAAAATTCTTTGGTAGTTAAGAATATCCTGTTCTGAGGTTTACATTCTCCATCTTTCCAGTTTTCACCTTGTGTATTTTTTAAGCTTTTGAATAATAATGACATGGAAATGTAAATTAAGTAGGAAAAAGCTGGTAGCAAACAGTGTGGCATGGCCTAAAATCCCCGTGTTGCTGGGAGTGTGCTAGTCCTCGGAAGCAGGTGTGTTATGTTCTAGAACACTGCCCCCCTGCGTCGACAGCCTCCGGGGTTGGGGGTAAGTAGAAGGGGGTGAGGGGCCAGCACTAGTTGACTCAAGGCACCCTGGTGGGGACGGAGAGGTTTTTTCGCTCAGTGGTGCAGGCCATCAGGCAGGGGTGTCCAGGCAGGGCCCGGGTGCAAGAAAACATTCTGTGTGCGCTAGTGCGAGAGGATCTTCTACAGTCACCTGCCTTCATGCCATTACAGACAGACGGGAAGTCACTGGGTTCTAGGACATAAAAAGACCTACATGTTGGCTAGCCTAAATCGAACCCTTTTATAGTAATAAAGATTCATCAATGTTTTAAACTGTCCACTGTCAGCCCCCTGGGACTCAGGTGAACCAACTCTCTTTGGGAATCTATCTTAGAAGATGAAACCATAAAGCCTTCAGTTTCAATGTCAGGGATGCACACTCTATATCTGGTGAAATTATGGAGGGGTGAAAACTTCTGTACAGCAAACTGTACCTCCAAATCTTTAATGTCGAAATAAAGGGCTTTTTGCCATTTCTGTTTTCAGTTCACTTTTACTTGTTGCT